AGCTGGGATTACAGGCGCCCATCACCATGCCTGGCTAATTTTTGTATTTTTAGTAGAGACGGGGTTTCGCCATGTTGGCCAGGCTGGTCTCGAACTCCTGACGTGCCCACCTCGGCCTCCCAAAGTGCTGGGATTACAGGCGTGAGCCACCACACCCGGCCTTATTTATTTATTTATTTAGAGACAGTCTCGCTCTGTCCCTCAGGCTGGAGTGCAATGGCGTGATCTCAGCTCACTGCAACCTCCACCTCCCGGGTTCAAGCGATTCTCCTGCCTCAGCCTCCCAAGTAGCTGGGATTACAGGTATGTGCCACAACGCCCAGCTAATTTTTTATATTTTTAGTGGAGACGGGGTTTCACCATGTTGGCCAGGCTGGTCTCAAACTGCTGACCTCAAGTGATCCGCCCGCTTCGGCTTCCCAAAGTGCTGGGATTACAGGCGTGAGCCACCGCTCCCGACCCCTAATTTACATTTTTAAAAACCCTAGCAGGGGCCGGGAACCATGGCTCACGCCTGTAATCCCAATGCTTGGGAGGCCAAAGTGGGAGAATCGCTTGAGCCCAAGAGTTCAAGATCAGCCTGGGCAACCTGGCAAGACCTCGTCTCTACAAAAAATTTAAAAATTATCCAGGCCTATTGGTGCATGTCTGTAGACGCAGCTACTTGGGAGGCTGAGGTGGGAGGATAGCTTGAGCCCAGGACGAGGCTGCGGTGAGTCGTGATCGTACCGCTGCACTCCAGCCTGGGCGACAGAACGAAACCGTTTCAACAGAACAACAAAGACAAAAACCTCCAAAACACCCTAACAGTTAAATTTCCTCAGTCCAGAAGCTGATTGCAGTCCAGTTCGCAATTGGCCAGGCTCTAGTTTATATAGGACCTGAGGCTCCACCCATGTGCAGGCACCGCCCCCGTGGCGTCACGAGCGAGCAATGGCGTCATTGGAACGACATGAGCATGCGCACTTCCCCAGCACAATCAGGGAAGACACGCGTGACCCGGAAGGTCTTCCCGCCACACTCCAGAGCGGATGTGAGGGGCGCCGATGGCGGAGGGAACGGCGGAGGCTCCTCTAGAGAATGGTGGTGGTGGCGACTCGGGAGCCGGAGCTTTGGAACGAGGAGTGGCGCCCATTAAGCGTCAGTGAGTCGCCGGGGCAGGAGGGAAGCTGAAGGCGGAGGGTTTTCCTTTCCCTTTCTGTCGGCAGATACCTCACCACCAAGGAGCAGTTTCACCAATTCCTGGAAGCCAAAGGGCAGGAGAAGACTTGCCGGGAAACCGAGGTAGGAGACCCTGCTGGCAATGAGCTGGCTGAGCCTGAGGCTAAGCGGATCCGACTGGAGGATGGACAGACGGCGGACGGGCAGACGGAGGAGGCAGCAGAGCCCGGGGAGCAGCTACAGACTCAGAAGAGGGCCCGGGGACAAAACAAGGGCCGGCCCCATGTGAAGCCCACGAACTACGACAAGAACAGGCTGTGTCCCTCCCTAATCCAGGCAAGTGCGGCCACGTGAGCATTCCTGCCGGGTCCTCCCTCACTGCTTCCCTGTTTCCTCGCAGGAGTCGGCTGCTAAGTGTTTCTTCGGTGATCGCTGCCGCTTTCTGCACGACGTGGGGCGCTACCTGGAGACCAAGCCGGCCGACCTGGGCCCCCGCTGCGTGCTCTTCGAGACCTTCGGCCGGTGCCCCTACGGCGTGACCTGCCGCTTCGCTGGGGCCCACCTGAGGCCCGAGGGACAGAACCTGGTGCAGGAGGAGTTGGCGGCCCGCGGGACCCAGCCCCCGTCCATCCGCAACGGCCTGGACAAAGCCCTGCAGCAGCAGCTGCGGAAGCGCGAGGTCCGCTTCGAGCGAGCTGAGCAGGCCCTGCGCCGGTTCAGCCAGGGCCCCACACCCGCTGCCGCTGTCCCCGAGGGCACGGCAGCCGAGGGCGCTCCCAGGCAGGAAAACTGTGGTGCCCAGCAGGTCCCCGCAGGGCCGGGCACTAGCACCCCTCCCAGCAGCCCCGTGCGGACCTGCGGGCCCCTGACGGATGAGGACGTGGTCAGGCTGCGGCCCTGTGAGAAGAAGCGGGTACGTGTTGAGGACAACGTCAGTAGCAGATCAGCTCCACTTGTGTGTATTTTTTTCCCTCCAGCTGGACATCCGTGGCAAACTTTACCTGGCCCCCCTCACCACGGTAGGACCTGGGTCAGGTGGCTGGTCGGGTGGGAGCATGTGTGTCTGTCCTGCTCCCCCCGCAGTGTGGGAACCTGCCCTTCCGACGGATCTGCAAGCGCTTCGGGGCGGATGTGACATGTGGAGAGATGGCCGTCTGCACCAACCTGCTGCAGGGCCAGATGTCCGAGTGGGCCCTACTCAAACGCCACCAGTGTGAGGACATCTTTGGCGTCCAGGTCAGTGCCCACCCCGAGGGAGGGAGAGTGGACACCCTCCTGTTCTGCCACTACCCACCTACAGCTGGAGGGCGCCTTCCCCGACACCATGACCAAGTGTGCCGAGCTGCTGAGCCGCACCGTGGAGGTGGACTTTGTGGACATCAACGTCGGCTGCCCCATCGACCTCGTGTACAAGAAGGTAGCGGCCCTGGACGTGTGCCTCGGTTTCCCCTGCCCTCCCTCCACCCGCCTGTCTCTTCCAGGGTGGGGGCTGTGCCCTCATGAATCGCTCCACCAAGTTCCAGCAGATCGTCCGTGGCATGAACCAGGTACGGCCAGCCACATCCTCGCACTGGCTCCCATCTCCCACCACCTCCCACCACCGTCCTGTAGGTGCTGGATGTGCCGCTGACTGTGAAGATCCGCACAGGCGTCCAGGAGCGTGTGAACCTGGCGCACCGCCTGCTGCCCGAGCTGCGGGACTGGGGCGTGGCACTCGTCACGGTGGGTCTTGGGACGCCTCGGGCATTGGGGCCCCTCCTACCCTGCGTGGCGGCTTCTCCCCCAGCTCCACGGCCGCTCTCGGGAGCAGCGCTACACCAAGCTAGCCGACTGGCAGTACATCGAGGAGTGCGTGCAGGCCGCCAGCCCCATGCCCCTGTTCGGTGGGTGTTCCGGGAAGCCACCTCCCTCTCCCTCTCCCTGAGACCCCAGCCTCTGTCTCCTCAGGAAATGGGGACATCTTGTCATTTGAGGATGCCAACCGCGCCATGCAGACTGGTGTCACCGGGATCATGATTGCCCGGTAAGTGCCCAGGGATGTTAGAGATCCAGCTTGCTGGGCCCACTGATCGTCACCCGTCCCACAGTGGCGCCCTGCTCAAGCCGTGGCTCTTCACGGAGATCAAGGAGCAGCGGCACTGGGACATCTCGTCGTCCGAGCGCCTGGACATCCTGCGGGACTTCACCAACTACGGCCTGGAGCACTGGGGCTCGGACACGCAGGGCGTGGAGAAGACCCGGCGCTTTCTGCTCGAGTGGCTGTCCTTCCTGTGCCGGTGGGCACCGGGGCTGGCTGGGGTGGGCGGCGTCAAGCCTGTCCTGCCCGCCCACCCGCCGCAGGTACGTGCCCGTGGGGCTGCTGGAGCGGCTCCCACAGAGGATCAACGAGCGGCCGCCCTACTACCTGGGCCGCGACTACCTGGAGACGCTGATGGCCAGCCAGAAGGCAGCCGACTGGATCCGCATCAGGTGCCTGGGTGGGCTGGAGTTGGGGAGCTGCACCTGACCTCGCTTTCCACCTGCTCTCCCACAGCGAGATGCTCCTTGGGCCAGTGCCCCCCAGCTTCGCCTTCTTGCCGAAGCACAAGGCCAACGCGTACAAGTAGCCTCAGGCTTTCCCAGGGGCACCCTGGGGCGAGGAGAGTACAATAAATTTTATTCTTTTAAAATCCAGGCCTTTCTGTGACCCTGAAGCAGCCCC